CATCTTCTGGGATTTCCGTTCTCTTGCAGAAAAGTCTGCATGGGAAGCTGAGGCAGAACCAAGTCCACCAGACTCCGAGGAAAGAGAAGTCTGGACCCTGTAACCAGATAAAAGTGAAACCAGGACTTCATTTATTCCACAAATACTTTTTGACTACCTATAGATGACAGGCACTGTTCAAGGCATTGAGGTTCCCACAGTGAACAAAAGAGACAAAAACGTCTGCCTTTGTGAGTTTATATCATAGTGGAAGGAAATAGACAATAAAAATAAGTAAAATATAGACATTGGTATGTAGATGGTGATAAATGATAAGGAGAAATATAAAGACAGATCGGAAGTGACAACAGTGGGGAAGTGGAATTGGTATCTGCATTTAACGTTGTTTTTTAACAGCAAATTCAGGATGGGGCAGAGAGCAGTGAGAAAAATGAGGCCCTTATGCTCAGCGCCCCCAACCCCGCCTCGGTGGGGTCACTATTCATTTTGGAACATTGCCCTTGGGACCAACATATTCTCAGTGGTCCTTGTGAAGGTTTCCACCCTAAGTCCCTCATCCTCACCAGGCAATATTCATTACCCTACAGCAAACTCCGGAGGCAACGCGGAGAAAGTGTGAATCAATTCAAGACTAAGGTTGCCAAAATGTTTGATCAGCTCTGCGTCAGCCTTGACATTACATTACATTACAGATCCCCTGATCGCCACCGTCGCAGAAGCTCTGAATTAAAAGCGTGCATGTAGCTGCACATCCATTGCTGGCACTTCTTCCGTTAGCCTCCGCTGGAACTGGTTAGTGAGGACCCCTCCATTTCACAAGACAGCTTCGGTTTTGCTTCGTTTTGACTTCCGCACCCCGAAGCTGTAGCACCAGTTTGTTTTCTCACGGCACAGGGGCGGCTTCCGGGGCGCGGCGTGCTGGGGGTTGTAGTCCGCGCTCTGCCTCCTACTTCCATTACAGAAGGCGATGGGCCGAGAGCTGAGGAACTACAACTCCTAGAGTACTCCGCGCCGCCGGGACGCCGCGCGGCTGCGGGGCTGGGCGAGCGCAAAGATGTCCGCGCCCGCTGCCGGGAGGCGAGGTGAGTCTTTGATCGTAACCAGGAGCCCGGAGCTGAGGCAGTTCCTGCACGTGTCGCGGGGCCGGAGAAGCTAGGGCCAGGTATTCCAGGGATGCAAGAATCCTGCAAATCTGACGTGTAAACTGCTTCCCCAGCCTCCAGGCGAGCCCAGCTTTTGCCTCAGATAGGCCCCTTCCTTTTCCTTCTCGGGGAATCGACCTCGGGAAGGGGTGTGGGCAAAGAGATGAGGACTCTCCCTCTTCGCCCAGGCCAACTCGGGATATCCCGGAGCCTCTGGGGAGGCGGTCACTCCGACGTCTGAGGACCTGGGCCTTGGACCCGGACTCGTTATGAAGAGCGATTCTTCGACCTCTGCAGCCCCCCTCAGGGGGCTCGGGGGACCCCTGCGCAGCAGCGAGCCGGTGCGCGCGGTCCCGGCCCGGGCGCCGGCCGTGGACCTTCTGGAGGAGGCGGCCGACCTCCTGGTGGTGCACCTGGACTTCCGGGCGGCGCTGGAGACCTGCGAGCGGGCCTGGCAGAGTCTGGCCAACCACGCCGTGGCAGAGGAACCCGCGGGCACGTACGTGCTGGGCTCGGAAATGAACCGATTTCCTTCTAACTGAAATTGGTTTTTCTGCTGACAGCTCATTGGAGGTGAAGTGCTCCCTGTGTGTTGTGGGGATCCAGGCCCTGGCAGAAATGGATCGGTGGCAAGAAGTCCTCTCCTGGGTCCTTCAGTATTACCAGGTCCCTGAAAAGCTACCCCCCAAAGTCCTGGAGCTGTGGTAAGTCTTCTTTGCTGACTCATCAGATCGGTTTTGTTGGGATTGGGTTTTTTGGGGACTGCAGCATTCTTTTATACAGCAAAATGCAAGAGCCTGGAGCTGTGCTGGATGTGGTGGGTGCCTGGCTCCAAGACCCAGCCAATCAAAACCTTCCAGAATATGGAGCCTTGGCAGAATTTCACGTGCAGCGGGTGCTGCTGCCTCTGGGCTGCTTATCGGAGGCTGAGGAGCTAGTGGTGGGCTCTGCAGCCTTTGGTGAGGAGCGGCGACTGGATGTACTTCAGGCCATTCACACAGCGAGGCAGCAGCAGAAACAGGAACACTCAGGCTCTGAGGAGGCCCAGAAGCCAAACCTGGAAGGTAGGACATTATCCCTCTGCGACCTCTGTAAATCCCTGAAGCTGTGCTCTGTCTCCCTGGCCAGGCTCTGTCTCCCACAAGTTCCTGTCACTACCGATGTTGGTTCGCCAGCTTTGGGACTCTGCGGTGAGCCACTTCTTTTCTCTGCCCTTCAAAAAGAGTCTCCTGGCTGCCTTGATCCTCTGTCTCCTGGTGGTGAGATTTGATCCAGGTAAGAGGTGGAGACTCTCCCCTGTCCTTCCTGACGTTCACTGTAGTCTCCCTCTGCCCTGCAGCTTCCCCTTCCTCCCTGCACTTCCTCTACAAGCTGGCCCAGCTCTTCCGCTGGATCCGGAAGGCTGCATTTTCTCGCCTCTACCAGCTCCGCATCCGTGACTGAGGGTCCCTGCGCACCACAGCCTCTCTGCTCCTCACGTCCGTGGCCACAGAAGCAGAGCGACAGAGCGACACATCCACAGGCGCCCCTGGGGAAATGGGACCAGCCTAATCTCGCGGAGTGCACTGTGTCTTGCTGCCTGGGTGCCCTCTCCTTTGCACCCTACTTCGGCTGGTCGCGGTAGATGATGTGGAAACAAAGCAGGACCAGCAGGCACAGCACCTCCAGAACAGTGCCCCGGATGACCAGAGGCCCCTTGAAAAGGAGGGGTTTGGGGACAGGGACTGTGTCCATGAAACATTCCATCTTCTTGGTGAAGGCAAGGGGTTGGTTCTTCAGGTCAGGATGTTAATGGAGCTGGAAGTTCAGAAAAAGCCTGGTGAAGTGACCCTTGGCCTTTCACTTCTTGAGAAACATACTTCTTTGCTGGGCATGGTGACTCACGCCTGTAATCCCAGCACTTTGGAAGGGTGAGGTGGGTGGATCACTTGTGGCCAGGAGTTCAAAACCTGCCTGGCCAACATGGTGAAACCCCATCTCTACTAAAAATACAAAAATTAGCTAGATGTGGTGCACGCCTATAGTCCTAGCTACTTGGGAGGCTGAGGCAGGAGAATCACTTGAGCCAGGGAGGCAAAAGTTGCAGTGAGCTGAGATTGTGCTACCGCACTCTCTCAAAACAAACAAAAAAACATGCCCCACAGGACAGTACCTTAATTAGCTAGAGTAGATCTGAGAGGGCCTCTTCTTGCCTGCACTGTGCTCCCCAGAGCTGATCTAATTCTGTATCAATAGGCTGTTCCCATGGTCTTGCCATGCGCTTGAAGCTGCAGGAGCCTTCTCACTGTTCAGGCTGGGGTGTGGTTTTCAGAACCACCGGGTTGACTACTGAAAACCAAGTGAGCCTTACAGCTCTTATCGCTGGGTAAAGTGATCTTGCCTGGTGCCTCTTGGTCTTCAGCTCAATTTTCCAGGTTGTCCTGGCCAAGTCTTGCTCTGTTACGCTCAGTGCCTCTGCCCACTCTTTCCCCGCCAGCCCTTCCCTCCCGCCCTGCAAACTTGTCCCTTGGCTGTTTCACCAGGTTCTGCCTGTATCCTTGCCTCCTTGGTACACACCATTTCAGGTTCTTCCCTTTCTGTGTCCCATTGTCCTAGTTATGTTCTGTTGTTTGTGTAATGCCCAAATTTTTCTGCTCGTGTGGCCTTGAAAAGTAGGCCAGCCTCAGAGGCTGCTGAGCTGAAAATGGAACTGAGTAATCAGGTGAGCTGGAAGGGATGTGGGGGGCGGGGCAGACGGGAGACATGGGTTTTGAAGGCAGTGAACAATAAAACCTTAGGGAGGTGGCACCGAGGCCTTAGCATTTGAGGAGCTGAAATGTTTCAGTGTTGTTTTCTCACCAGCCACAAGCATCTTATGAGTTTCTGTGCAAGGAAGCGTAGAGCACTGCTGTGCTGTCAGGATGAAGAAGGGCTTTCTGCAGGGGCTGGCCTTTCTCTACCCAGAGGCCAAGCAGGCTGCCCTGCACTGTGTCCTTGGTGTTGATGCCCAAAATAGAGAAGGTGCTTGCTAGCTTTTCCTTGGTACATTTTCGGGGGTTGCAAGGCAACAAGTTTTCTTTTGTTTTGTTTGTTTGTTTGTTTGTTTGTTTTTGAGATGGAGTCTCTGTCACCCAGGCTGGAGTGCAGTGGCGTGATCTCAGCTCACTGCAAGCTCCGCCTCCCGGGTTCATGCCATTCTCCTGCCTCAGCCTCCCGAGTAGCTGGGACTACAGGTGCCCACCACCTCGCCTGGCTAATATTTTTGTATTTTTAGTAGAGTCTGGGTTTCACTGTGTTAGCCGGGATGGTCTCGATCTCCTGAACTTGTGATCCACCCACCTAGGCCTCCCAAAGTGCTGGGATTACAGGTGTGAGCCATCGCGCCCGGCCAACTTTTCTTTAGAAAAATGAGTAAAGTAGGTAAACTTCACAGGCCCCTTAGAATTAAATCCTTAGGGCATGGTTCAAGTCTGTAGGAAGCAAATCTATACTTTTTTATATGGGCTTTTAAGTAAAGCTTAGAACCCTGGGGGGAGAAAAGCAGTCAGGTGAGGTTTGAGATTCCTTCTATAGAATGATTTCTTAAAATGAAAATCTGGGCCCACTTAACTACCCTAGATAAAACGCTTCAATGGCTTCCCATGGCTCACTGGATAACATCTAAATTCTTCATGGAATTGAAGGCCCCTATGTGCTGGTTTTGGCTAAGATCTCCCCTTTGATGTGGGTCCCCTGTTGATTATATGTGCGGCCTTCCAGCTGCCCACCATCACAGCTACAGCTCGCTCCCCTTGGCCTCTGTGCCTTGGCTCGCACTGTTCCTACTGAAGGCCTAGCACCTGCTCTTGGCCTGGTGAGCCCCTCCACCTTCCAGGCTTACTCAAAGAATTCTTTCTGCCCCTCCCTGTGTCCCGGGACCTGTTTCATATCGCTTCTGTGGTCGTGACCCCATGGTCTTGTAATTGTGAACTTCTTTGCTGCCCCTTCGAAGCTGGGGAGTGCTTGTTGCAGATGCATCCAAGAGGGGTAATTGCGTATCAACAGTGGATTTGCTGGTTGTTTCTACAGGGTTCTGAAGCATGCAACATAGAACAGATACCTTTAAATTTAGGGGCGCTAAGGAAAGCAGGAACCAGTAATCCTCTTCTGTGGTGGGATGGGAGGGTGGGGGAGAGGGGTGGAATGGAGAGGAAACAGGCTATTGTTGGCCAGCCCTGGGTGGAGGTGGGTGCAAGCAGGACAGATAGTGCCTGGGGGTGGGGGCGGAGGGTTCGCCTCTAGGAAGGGGCTAGAAGGGATGAGGAAATAGTTCATAGCTTCGTGCAGGTGATCCCTATTCTGCGTGTATGTGTTTGCACATGAGTGTTTGTAGACCATAGACCATTAAAAAATACGGAATTCAAAAGTTACAAAAAGGGTATTCTTGGAAAAGAAAGTTGTTTTTTTTTAGTCTTGCTGTGTTGCCCAGGCTGGACCTGAACTCCTGGGCTTGAGCAAGTCTTCCCCTCAGCCTCTGGAGTAGCTGGGCCTACAGTGTGTGCTGCCACACCCAGCTAATACAGTCTTTCTACTCCCGCTCTCTATTCCCCAGTTTCTTGCCCAGAGGCAACCCTTGCCAGTCTGTTTATCCCTCCAGATACAGTCTCTGATAGTAAACTTTTCTTTCTCTTACACAAATGATAGTAGTCACATACACTACACACACTGTGCCACGTTTAAAAAGAAAAAAAACAATTCTCGGCTGGGCGCGGTGGCGCATGCCTGTAATCCCAGCACTTTGGGAGGCCAAGGTGGGTGAATCACCTGAAGTCAGGAGTTCGAGATCAGCATGGCCAACATGGTGAAACCCCATCTCTACTAAAAATACAAAAAAAAAATGAGCCGGGCATGGTGGTGGGTACCTGTAATCCCAGCTACTCAGGAGGCTGAGGCAGGAGAATCACTTGAACCCGGGAGGCAAGGGTTGCAGTGAGCTGAGATCGCGCCATTGCACTCCCACCTGGGCAACAAAGAGTGAAACTTGGTCTCAGAAACGAAACAAAACACAAAAACCTTTCTCAGTCCCAGCATATGTGGAGCAGCCTCATTCTTCATAGCTGTGTGTCATTCCGTTGCGTGATGGGGTCACAGAGCACAGACCTGGTGCCCTTTTCCTTTTTAATATGTGGAAACCCCTCCATGCTTTCCAAAGCCTACAAGTACAGCAGCCCCAAGTTTAGGGTGAGCAGCAGTGGTCAGAGCTCTTTACTATTACTTTTGGGCAAACGCAAGCCAGGCTGGCAACCACCACTGCCGCCGAGGGGAGATACAAGCAGGCCAGTTCACACTCTGGACGTTCAGTTTCTTTCTACATCTAGAAGGTGGCCTCTGCTATCCACTTAAAGCAGCCCAAGGAACTGTCAGAAAGCGAAAGTGATGACATGAACCGCGAGTAGGGCACCTCCCTGTGCCGTCGTCTGCTTTCCTTCCTCCCTCCCAGCCTCCCTGTGCCGTCCTCTGCTTTCCTCCCTCCCAGCACGGAAAAGCCGTGGGGCCGATGGACTTTGGCCTCACATCCACAGATGGGGCCTGTGGGAATTCTACTGATTTACTCTCTGGCCTAGTCAAGCAACCCACCCACGGCCTGGCCAAGGTCGGCCTCACCGCCCTGGCCTAGCACCTTTGGAAACTGAATACATGGAGTGTTAACCAGAAAAATGTCTGGCCCTTTTGCCTCGCTGCCTCTGGAAACCTCAGTGTTTCGGGCTGGTAGGAAGCTACAGGACAGACAGTGGGCACGGTGCCTAGCAGCCTGTCGCGCCCCCGCCCGCCTCTGCATTCCTCCAGCGGTGGTGTACGGATCCAGACATTGTTTGCCACCTCTAGGCCTCTTGATAAAACAGCAAGTATTTTTCTTGTCTTAAAGCAATGCATGTATATTTTAGAAAATATTAATTGCATAGAAGGAAATACAGGACTCGTGATCCCACCACTCAGAAATAATTACTATTAATACGGTTGATTTTCTTTCAGCTTTTTTCCCCCTAATTAATTAACTAATTCTTTTTTTTCCTGCAACTCCTGCTTCACAGACTTTTTTTTTTTTTTTAACTTGGCATGGTGGCTCACACCTATAATCCCAGCACTTTGGGAGGCCAGAGTGGGAGGATTGCTTGAGCCTAGGAGTTCAAAGCTAGCCTGGGCAACCTAGTGGGACCCCATTTCTTTTTTTTGGGGGGGGGGTGGGTTATAAAAGCCCTTTTATAAAGCCAATTTTAAACAAGAAAAAAACAAAAAGTTTACAAAAGAAAAAAAGATACAGAAAAAGAATAACTTGCTTCATATGTCCCAAAAAGAGAAAAAAATAAACGGGACAATGCCAACATGCTCAACAATAAAGGGTTCTTTTTCTTACTTTTTTAATACAAAATACAAGCAAAGGATACACATACTTAAAACAGAGCTCAGGAGCAGACACGCAGTCCTGGGAACCCTTCAATAAGAGCAAAGCAGGAGTTTGTTTTTTCTTTGTGCAGATACATACAGAGACTGGGATATGTAAAAATTAAGTATCACAAAAGACCATCACACGATTCTACCAATGCATGTTGCATCTATAATTCACGAACATGGTCAACAAGATCATGTTCACTTCAACCCCATTTCATTTAAATTAAAGAAAAAAACCTGGCCGGGCGCGGTGGCTCACGCCTGTAATCCCAGCACCTTGGGAAGCCGAGGCAGGTGGATCACGAGGTCAGGAGATCGAGACCATCCTGGCTAACACGGTGAAATCCCATCTCTACTAAAAAAATACAAAAAATTAGCCGGGCGTGGTGGCGGGTGCCTGTAGCCCCAGCTACTCGGGAGGCTGAGGCAGAAGAATGGCGTGAACCCAGGAGGCGGAGCTTGCAGTGAGCCTAGATGGCGCCACTGCACTCCAGCCTGGGGGACAGAGCAAGACTCCGTCTTAAAAAAAAAAAAAACAAAAATAAACCTTTTAAATAAAGTGGTTACATTCTAACTTTAACTTCCTTAGTACCATGCTGCAGGTTTCAGCACTGTTAAGGTATTGCAAGAATGCCCAACCCTCTGGTGTCTGATTGTGTATCTAGCAACATTGCAGTATGAAGAAAAGAGATGCCCCGGGTACGACCCCATTTCTATTAAAAATAAATGTAAACACCCAACCCTCTTGGCAGCCCATGCACTTGAGAACCTGTAGAAAATGGCAGTGTGCAACCAGCATGGCTGCGAGCTCAGCGTCTTCACTAGAGAGAGTGGAGGTGGTTAGGAAAGGGCAGGCGGGAAGGGGCCATGTTGGCCGGACAACTGCAGGTGAAGATGGGATTGTGAAGTACAGTCCAAGGCCCACTCACCAAGGGCTGGATCCAAATATGTGGGGTTGGGATTCTGTGACCTACTTCCAATTTTAATATTGACCTGAGCTCATATTTAGCTCTACATGTTTCCCAGCTCGTATTTTCCAACAGCCCCTTTAAAACTTTTAGCATCCTCTTGTCACTTTTGTACTATCCAAGGTGGGACGGACAGGTGTCAGATAATAGCAGAGACTTGGTGAAGAAATGAAAGCACTTTTGTAGAAGAGTGTCATTTCAGAAAAAAGCCTTTTTTTTTTGAGATGGAGTCTCGCTCTGTCACCCAGGCTGGAATGCAGTGGCGTGATCTCAGCTCACTGCAAGCTCCGCCTCCTGGGTTCACACCATTCTCCTGCCTCAGCCTCCCGAGTGGCTGGGACTATAGGCGCCCGCCACCACGCCTGGCTAATTTTTTGGTATTTTTAGTAGAGACTGGGTTTCACCGTGTTAGCCAGGATGGTCTCGATCTCCTGACCTCGTGATCCGCCTCCCACAGTGCTGGGATTACAGGCGTGAGCCACGGCACCTGGAGAGAAAAAAGCTTCTTTAATGACGACCTCAACATAATTTACATGGAGAAGTTTCTTAGGTGGAAAACCGATTTGTATGGTCCTCAGAATGTAACCTACAGGTTCTTGCCCTCAGAAAAATGCATGCATACTTTTATGTTACAGGCTTATTTTCCAAATGCGGTAGAGGGCCATCCCTTCTTTGGCTTCTTGCCTTGTCTCTGACCCCACTGACTGCCCCTTTTCTGCCTCCATAGCTAGTTTCTTATTTTCCTTTGGCTTTTTTTTTCTTTTCTTTTCTTTTCTTCTTTTTTTTTTTGAGATGGAATCTTGCTCTTGTCACCTAGGCTGGAGTGCAGTGGTGCGATCTCGGCTCACTGCACCCTCCTCTTGGGTTCAAGCCAGCGAGGTAGATATTATCATTTTAGAGACAGCAAAACAGACTCAGAGGGGCTAATGTGCCCAGTGCCCCACCGCTTTTAAATGGTAGAGCTGGGATTTGAATCTAGGCATACAGGTACCAGGATTTCTGTTCTTATCTCCCCCATAGCACCTGGAATGAGGCCATCCATGTAAGAGGCCAAGTAATAAAGATTTGTTGAATGAACTTGGATTTTGGCCTTAGGAATTAGGGAAGGAAGAAATAGAAGCAGCAAGAGTTGGTGAGCAATAAGACCCGCACCAGGGCTGAAGGGTGGAGGTGGGGCAGGGGAGGGCTCTGTGCTTTGGCATCTGTTTAGTAGTATCGTCGCCCAGCTCCCTCCAGAGAAAGAGCAGGAGGTGTTCTTCTCAGATGTACCAGCAATGACAAAGCCTGGCGGGTGTCCTCCTGGGTAGGTATAAATACAAGCTGGTAGTTTCATTGGATGACTCACACAGATAAGCCATGCTCTTGGTTACCAGTGGACTTAGCTGGGTCTCAAAGAATGGGCTGCTTTCTCTGGAAAGCTGGGGAGCTGGTAAAATTTTTTGGTCGCCCCACCAGAGACATCCTACCCATTCCCAGTCCCTCTGTGGGCTCTGACATCTCTGTCCGGCGGGCACCCCCTGCTCTGGAACATTCTGGGAATGCTTCCCACTCCCCTTTTAGTACTTGTTTGTGTTCTGTCCTGTTCCTGGATTTCATGGTCTCCATGGTGACAAGTGCTTGTTTTCAGAGGTGCTAAAGACAATGGCTAAAAGATGTGCTCTATTAATCCTCCCAGGAAACATATTTTGCAAAAGCCTTTTTTTTTTTTTTTTTGAGAAACAAGGCCTAACCCCAATGGAGTAATTTGCTGCGTAAATGAGAGACATCATGGGATTGTGGTTAAGAGTGTGGGTCCCAGACCCATAATGCCCAAGTTTGTATCTTTTTTTTTTGAGACAGAGTCTCACTCTGTCGTCCAAGCTGGAGGGCAGTGGCATGATCTCGACACACTGCAACATCCACTTCCTAGGTTCAAGCGATTCTCTTGCCTCAGCCTTCCGAGTAGCTGGAACTACAGGCACACACTACCACGCCTGGCTAATTTTTGAATTTTTAGTAGAGACGGGGTTTTACCATGTTGGCCAGGCTGGTCTTGAACTCTTGACCTCAAGTGATCTGCATGCCTCACCTCCCAAAGTGTTGGGAATACAGGCATGAGCCACCACACCCGGCCTGAGTTTGTATCTTGACTCACCTGCTTTGACCTTCAAATAATCTTTCCTGTGCCTCAGTTACTTCATAGGTTTGTTGTGAGGATTAACTGGTGCTAATCCATGTAAAACACTGAAAAGGTGCATAGCATGTAGTGAGCAGGTGCTAGTTATTATTACTGTTGCTCTTAATTAAGTGAGGTAAGGAGGGGAGAGTTGGAGTGGTAGAACCCAGCATCTTGTGAACATCAGACCACAGAAAAGGCAGCACTTCTGATTCCTGTTCTTAGCCTAGGAACTAGGCTTTGCAAATGGCTCTGAATTTTTTTTTTTTTTTTGAGATGGAGTCTCGCTCTGTCGCCCAGGCTGGAGTGCAGTGGCACGATCTCAGCTCACTGCAAGCTCTGCCTCCCAGGTTCATGCCATTCTTCTGCCTCAGCCTCCCGAATAGCTGGGACTACAGGCGCCCGCCACCACACCCGGCTAATTTTTTGTATTTTTAGTAGAGATGGGGTTTCACCGTGTTAGCCAGGATGGTCTCGATCTCCTGACCTTGTGATCTGCCCACCTCGGCCTCCCAAAGTGCTGGGATTACAGGCGTGAGCCACCACGCCCGGCCGGCTCTGATTTCTTAAAGTGCTAAGCCTTTTTATATATTCATTTCAGACCATGTTTAATTTTCTAAATATGCAATACATTCATAGGGTTTTTGAAAAGGCTTGAAAAAGTCTAGTGTGAAAGCAGTCTGTATTAGTCCATTTTCACACTGCTTTAGAGAAGTATCAGAGACTGGGTAATTGTTGAAGAAAAGAGGTTTAACTGACTCACAGTTCTGCATGGCTGTGAGGCCTCAGGAAACAAGCAGTCATAGTGGAAGGCAAAGGGGAAGCAAGGCACATCTTACATGGCAGCAGCAGAGAGAATGAGGGGGGATGCCACACTTTAAAACCATCAGAACTCGTGAGAACTGACTCACTATCACAAGAACAACAGGGGAGAAACTGTTCCTGTGATCCAGTCACCTCCCACCAGGTCCCTCCTCCGACGTGGGGATTACAGTTTGAGATGAGATTTGAGTGGGGACACAGAGCCAAACCATATCACCTCCCATCTCTTCATTTAGCAAGTTCACCTACCCCAATGGCAGCTATGGCCGTTAGTTTTTTTTTTTTTTCTTTTTTTTGAGACAGAGCCTCACTCTGTCGCCCAGGCTGGAGTGCAGGGGTGTGATCTCGGCTCACTGCAAGCTCCGCCTTCCGGGTTCACGCCATTCTCCTGCCTCAGCCTCCCAAGTGGCTGGGACTACAGGCTCCTGCCACCGCGCCCGGCTAATTTTTTGTATTTTTAGTAGAGACGGGGTCTCACCGTGTTAGCCAGGATGGTCTTGATCTCCTGACCTCGTGATCCACTTGCCTCGGTCTCCCAAAGTGCTGGGATTACAGGCATGAGCCACCGTGCCTGGCCACAGCCATTAGTTTTAAATTTACTCTTCCAGAGGTAAATTTAATACACCAATACAAAACCAGTATGGATATAGATCCTAGTTTCTTCTCCTTTTTATAAAAAAAACCTGTAGTATATTATGTACTCTGTTTTATTCCTTCCTTTTTTTTTCTTATAAAAAATACAGAGATGGGGTCTTACTACACTGACCAGGCTGGTGTTGAACTTGCCTCAAGTGATCCTCCCATCTTGACCTCCCAAAGTGCTGGGATTATAGGCATAAGCCACCACACCCAGATGATTTTTTTATTTTTCAAAGAAGTGGCATGATTTTGATGACAATAAAGGACAATATGTAATTAATGGTAATTATAATACAGCCTTCTAGAGGCCAGGTGCAGTGGCCCATGCCCGTAATCCCACCACTTTGGGTGGCCAAGGCAGGTGGATCATGAGGCCAGGAGTTTGAGACCAGCCTGGCCAACATGATGAAACCCCATCTCTTCAAAAAATCTAAAAATTAGCTGGGTGTGGTGGCGTGCACCTGTAATCTCAGCTACTTGGGAGGCTGAGGCACAAGAATCACTTGAACCCAGGAGGCGGAGGTTGCAGTGGGCCGAGATCGAGCCACTGCACTCCAGCCTGGGCAACAGAGCGAGACTCTGTCTCACACATACACACACAAAAAAAGTATAAATATATAGCTTTCTAGATATAGGATTGGACTGGTTTTGGTTCTGGCTCTGTTACTAATTTGCCCTATAACTTTGCATAAGTCATTTAATCTCGGGTCCAATTTTTCTCACCTCCAAGATGGGGACAAAAATTATCTTCCTTGGCTGGGTGCGGTGGCTCATGCCTGCAATCCCAGCACTTCGGGAGGCCAAGACCAGCCTGGCCAACATGATGAAACCCCACCTCTACTAAAAATACAAAAATTAGCTGGGTGTGATGGTGCACACCTTTAATCCCAGCTACTCAGGAGGAGGCTGAGGCAGGAGAATCTCTGGAACCTGGGAGGCAGAGGTTGCAGTGAGCTGAGATCCTGCCACTGCACTCCAGTCTGGGCGACAGAGTGAGATTCTGTCTCAAAAAAAAGAAAAAAGAAAAAAAAATTACCTCCCTCATTTTCTTTATAATATTATTGTGTAAAATGAGTAAAAGTCTATAAGAAAAACTTTGAAAAGTATTAAGTAATACACATGTGTATGTGTGCGTGTGTAGACATATATATATAATATATATACACATATGCAATGGAGTAATGAAAATACTATATAATAAATATAAAATGGATTAAAACTATATAAAATAGATGCATGAAATGGCTACATAGATATGGATGTTTGCATATAGGCACATTTAGCTGGATTAAGTTAGATTTAAATGGTCCAATAGAGAACTGTGCATACAATTACATAGGCAACCACAAATCAACCCTTTCTCTGGGCTATCTAAAATAATCAGGTACTAGACCAAAAAATGACATGCTGTCTGCCTTACCTTTTAGTGATGATTTGTAGGAAGAGGAAGGTAGGGGCTGGTGAGTGGAAAAGTAGTAGAGTTTGTGAGGGAATGTTCTGTATGTCTGAAGACAAAGTCTGGAGATTGGTGGGCCAGAAGGTGTGAATCTACTCTGAAGGACAGGCAAGAGTCCAGCCCAGGGAAAAAGGTGCAGATGGGTAGGATTTGGGTGGGTACTTGAATTAAAAAAATGAATTTGTGAGGCAATATTGCTGGAGTCAAAACCAAAAAATCAAATTGACCAGGGCAAAAAATAGCCTGGGGCCTAGCATGGCTCTGCTGCCACGTAGGATGACTGGACCTCTTTCCAGGTTCGTGTTAACAGTCCATACTACTTATGGTATACGTGAAATGCTTTCTATTCATTCAAGCAACCTTACTAAAAACACCCCATGAAAATAAAAGTCTATATCTTCCCTTCAATATACATTCATATGTGCTTATTTTAAGCATATATCTACCAATTTGAGTTTGGCATTCTTTTTCATTTAATATTATTACCTATTCAGCTTCCAACATTATCACTTCCTTACTACACACATTTGTTTCCTAGGACTGCTGTTAACAAATTGCCACAAATGTATGGCTTAAAACAACAGAAATTTATTATCTCACAGCTCTGAAGGCCAGAAGTCAGCCAAAGCCTCTGCCTCTGAAGGCTGTAGGCAAGATTCCTTCCTTGTTTCTTCCAGCTTCTGCTGGCTCTAAGTGTTCCCTGGCCTGCGACAGCATCACTCCAATCCCTGCCTCAGTCTTCGCTTGACCTTCTTCGTACCTCTGTATCTTCTCTGCCAAGGATGCATGTCACTGAATTTAAGAGCCACCCTAATCCAGGATGATCTCATCTTGAGGTCCTCAATTACATCAAGATCCTTATTCCAAATAATGTCACATTCTGAGATTTTAGGCAAACATATCTTTGGGGGGCCAAAATTCAATCCCCTAATCCATGTTAGTAACCATGCAGTGTTCCTTCTTATTTCTATGTTGACCTTTTCAGCTCTTTCTATTTATTGTTATTATTTTTGAGATAGAGTTTCAATCTTGTTGCCCAGGCTGGAGTGCAATGGTGCAATCTTGGCTCACGGCAACCTCCGCCTCCCAGGTTCAAGCAATTCTCCTGCCTCAGCCTCCTGAGTAGCTGGTATGACAGGCATGCACCACCATGCCCAGCTAATTTTATATTTTTAGTAGAGGCAGGGTTTCGCTGTGTTGGCCAGACTGGTCTCAAACTCCTGATCTTGGGTGATCTGCCCTCCTCAGCCTCCCAAAGTGCTGGGATTAGAGGCGTGAGCCACCATGCCTGGCCAGCTCTTTCTAACTAAAAAATAATAATAATAATAATAAAAAATAAAAGATGATACTTGCAAAATACCTCAAGTGTACCTCATTTACCTCAAATATACCTCATGGTCCGAAAGTATTTAGTCAGCAATGTACCATTATAGAAAAACACATAGCTTGTGGCTCCAACTTTAAAACCAGAATAACCAAGTGAAAAGTCAGTACAGATTCTCACTTCTACTTAAAAAATCAAAGGTACACATTGGGAATTGAACAGCTATGTTTTTTCTTCTTTCTAGAGATGTGACATACATATTTTCTGGTCAGTAATATTCTACCAATGGTATTAATTCAAAGCAGGTAGATGACCAGCGATGCTGTTTACTACATCCTACGCATGCTGAGATAGATGAGTGGGACACCATCTCGGTAGGAAAGAGTTTGACAGGAAGAAGAAATTGCAGAGTCCCTGCCTGTCCCAGAGAACCTAACAAACTGATCTATATGGAAAGGATTTTCAGCAAACATGCACAAACACAGTTAATATGCTGGAAGAAGAGGATAGCTTTTAGTCTATTTCCAGCACACGGCCTACACTCACTGGTACCCCATACAACAGGAATGAATGCCGACTTAGCATTTTTGCCTTCACAGCGCTGGCAACTAAAAGGCTCACAGATACTCTGATCTTTAAGCAGATAATCATGGAATTCTCAACATCATATCCACTAGGTTAGGCTGAGGGTTCATCTATAAAAGTATTTTTCCAAAAATAATGCTTAAAAGAGACTTCTAGAAACAGTGGGACTGTATCAGGATCAACAGAAGACTTCTTGACCCAAAGATTCAAATATAGAACTAGGAATTGATTTTCACATGTAGTTTTTAGGTAAAGGACATCTCTTTCAGTTGATTCCTACAGCCAAGACTAGCTTTGATCCTGGGAGATTCAGAAACCTCAAGATGGGTAGCTGGCTTGAGTAACATCCTAGATAATAGTCCCAGTCAAAAACCCCATTGAGGTTGAAGGACTGGAAACTGACCTGTGTGAAAAAGAGCTATCAGTGCAGGAAAAGACTCATGCTGATTTTGACCTTCCTCTGACCCTTTTCCCTCAACTGCTTGGTGGGGAGTAGCGAGGAGAAGGAGCATGTGGCACCCTCATTGGAGGCTGGAGCACTGCTGCAGAAAGTGATCTCTTACTCATACTTCAAGACACAGCCTAAGTATGACCACCTGTATGGACCCTTCCCTAATGCCCAGGATCAAGAAAAGAATGTGGCCACCTTCCAAGGCTCAGAGTAGCTGTGCAATGACTTGTGTCAAAACCCGATCCAGAGCAGCAGTGATGAAATCACCCTCTCCTTTAAGACCTGGCATTACAATGGCCTCATCCTGCATGTGGGCAAGTCAGCTCTCTGATGGATGGTGCAATTTCCTTGGTCATTAACCTGAGGTCTGGGGCCTTTAAAGCTATTGAGGAGCCAGTGAATGGAGAATTCGACAACGCCTGGCATGATTGAGGGTGACACATCACGGCAGATGATGGCTGAGGAGACATTGCCCAGAAGTCTCATCTTAGGTGGTTGAGTAGGAAGTTTGTGAAGCAGGTGGTGGGTGAGATGGAGTGGGTAGAGATTCAGGTATGGAGATGTCAGTGTCTAACTTTCTTCTAGTCTTTGCAATTTCACAAGGAAAATCACTAAAATGTGCGTCTCTTCATTTAAAAGAAAAAAAAGTTCATGCCAAAGCTGCTGGGACAAAGAGGACTCATGATAGTGGGTTATTCCACACTGTTGACACACTGAATGTATGCTGGCAGAAGGGCCTCAGGTGGAATGCTGGGCATGGGTTTGCCCCACAGCAGTCTGATTCAAAAGCACCTGAGAGATGGGAGGAGTACTAGGGTTACTAAACACAAGAAGGTGTTTCAGGAGAAACACATCAAGCCATTTGTTTTTGACCCTTAATACTTAACATGAATGATGAGTTGCAGAACAGTCAGTCTTTCCAAGATGTATTGTTCTATCCTCAATAGCTGCAGCCTCTCCAAGCCAGTGGGCTGGTGACATCCAGGATGATCCTCTTCCTTGCCTGGAGGTGGGATCTAGTGCCACAGCTTGTTCGGGGAAGCTGGCATAGAAGATGATTTGCTCAACAAAGTCACCGCTAAACTATCGCTTAGGTCTAGTCCCCGGCCTATGGCACCAAGTACTCCTGGTAGTACTTGTACACAGAATTTCTCTATAATAACCAGAACATGTCATCCATGGTAATGTCTGCTACATATCCAACCACAGCATCAAATTCTGTCTGATGAAGGGCACCAGCCCCTTCATCTTTATCATGCCTAATATTGTGAAGGCCATGTGCTAAATCCAGCAATCCGCTCCAGTAGGTGTCCTTCAGGATACTTTTCTGTCAAGTAAATACATTTATTAAAAATAGGCATGTAGCCGGGCGCAGTGGCTCACACCTGTAATCGCAGTACTTTAGGAGGCTGAGGCGGGCGAATCACGAGGTCAGGAGTTCGAGACCAGCCTGGCCAACACGGTGAAACCCCATCTCTACTAAAAATACAAAAAATTAGCTGGGCATGGTGGCGTGTGCCTGTAATCCCAGATACTCAGGAGGCTGAGGCAGGAGAATTGCTTGAACCCAGGAGGCAGAGGTGGCAGTGAGCCGAGATCGTGCGATCGTGCTATTGCACTCCAGCCTGGGCGACAGTGTGCGACTGCATCTCAAAAAAAAAAAAAAAAAAAAGGCATGTAAAAGTTAATCTCATGGAGGTAGAGAGTAGAATGACAATTACTAGAGGCTGGGCAGGGTGTGTATGTGGGATGAAGAGGTGGCTTGATGGACACAAACATAGATAGAAGGAGTGAGTTCTAATGCTTGATAGCAGAATAGGGTGACCATTGTTAACACTGTATTGGGTGTTTCAAAATAGACGGAATAAAGGATTTGAAATGTTCTCAACACATAGAAATGAGAAATACTCAAGGTCATGGGTATCCTGGATACCCTGAGTTGATCACTACACATTCTATGCATGTAATGAAATGTCACATCTACTTCAATAATATGTACAAATATTATTTATCAAAAAGCAGGCATGTAGGTGAGTTGATTTTCTTCCATGTCTTCAAACTCCTGGTAATACTTGTCCACAAAATTTCTCTATAATAACCGGAACATGTCATCCATGATAATGTGTACTATATATCCAACCACAACATCAAATTCTGTATCAGAGGCAGAAGAGAAGGACAGCATGAAGCTCGATTCCTCCAACTGTCCTTTGGCTGGTGGCCCTCCACCCTGCCCACAGCCCGGCCAGCTCAGCCCCGTCTCTGTCCCATACAGAGCCACAGCCACAGTGAGAGCCTGGCAGCCTGCCCGGAGGAGGCTTCTTGGCCCAGCCCGGTCAACACCCACATGCACCACCACCAACTTTTTGCTATTGTGAATAACATAGCTGTAAACAGATTGCATATGAAAGTGCTGTGAAATCACCAAGGGCTGAGTAGAACAGTTAAGACGATAGTAGTTGTTTTCTTTCTGGGTTTTTCTCTTGGGCTGGTTTTTGAAAGTGGATCTACAACATTGATAGAGATCAGTTTTTCTGCTCTTCCAACATACTGCCAGGACGTGGTCCAGAAAGATTGGGTACTTTGCAATACTCATAGCAATATGTGAAGTGATTGGAAAAAATGAGACTATTCAACCAGTTGTTTCAGTGTTGGTTAGGAGGAAAATGCCCAGAAAGGGGAACAGTTAATCATCTACACAATACCAAGAGCAGGAGGGGATGACCGACGGCTTCATCTTTCCTAGTCTATCCCACACAGACCTTTAGGTGCTCTTTTTTTTCTTTTTTTCGCTCTGTCGCCCATGCTGGAGTGCAATGGCGCGATCTCGGCTCACCACAACTTCCACCTCCCAGGTTCAAGCGATTCTCCTGCCTTAGCCTCCTGAGTAGCTGGGATTACAGGCATGCACCACCACGCCTGGCTAATTTTTGTATTTTTAGTAGAGACGGGGTTTCTCCATGTTGGTCTGGCTGGTCTCGAACTCCCAACCTCAGGTGGTCCACCTGCCTCAGCCTTCCAAAGCGTTGGGATTACAGGCATGAGCCATCGCACCCGCCTCTTTAGGTGTTCTTTTAGGAGCTGGTAGCGGAGGAAGGTGGTTACCCATCTGTGACAGAGCCTTGGATGTCACGAGGCCACAGGCTGGCCTTTCCTCCTGTTTACAGGAGGTGAGTTTTCCTGAGTTCCCAGCCTCAGTGTTCTCTGCACAGTCTGTCACTGACTCCCGCTCCCAGTGCTCACTGCCTCTTGTTCTCACTGCCTCCTGTTCTCACTGCCTCCTGTTTCTGCTGAGTTCTTTGCATCTGCCTGATGTTGGTTTAAAGCTCCACCCCTCCCAGGGGAATTTGTCCCATGATTCACCTCCTCTTTGGTGATCTCTTGATTGCGGCTGCTGCAGCCATGTAAACCTTAAAGGCGAGCCAATTTGTTTGTGATCCAGTGGCCAAAATGGTTCACCCTCAACTTCCCTTAATCCCCTGCAGCATCTGAGACACATGGGTGAATGTATGTAAGGTACTTGGGGCTAACCAAAGTTAAATACATATGACAAGTACCTGAATCTAGATAATCTAATGGTAAGATATCGTTTGCTCTCTGGACTTCATGGGCTCACCCCAGCAATGGGGTGCCTGGAAATGAAGAGATCTTTCTTGTGTCTCATCCTCTGGGCTCCCAGCCTCCCTCAACATCATGACCTCCATCTGTAACACCCACCATCCTGGAGCAGCATCCTGGATATTGGAACTCTGAAGTCTAACCTAAGAGAACAAGGACAAGCCTCTCTATGAAAGGTTTGCCCTTCCAGATCCAGTTGAGCTCTGCTCTGGAGCCAGACTCTCTGAAGCATAGCCCAGCTCTAGCTCTTACCAGTTATGTGATCAGGAATGAGAGTTAATGTTTCTATGTTTCTGATTCTTCATTTGTAAAATGAGGATAATAAAAATTTAACTTCAGAGGTTTGTTGTGAGGAATAAAAGCCATTAGC